ATCCAAATTCTCTGACCACCCTGACCGTCCTGTATCTCCAGATCTCCAGGTCTTTCCTCTGGACACCTCCTCCATCCCCCCACTTTCACTGCCAGCAGCCCTGAGGCTGCGCGGGATCCCGCTACTCGGAATGCCTTCCTCCTGGCGGGATATTTTTAGAACACTCGACTGCCACCCAATGTAGCCCACATCACATTGTCTTATTTGTTTTCGGGAGCTTGTCCCCGCCTAGCAAGGAGTCGGCTAAGAACTGGATCCTAGCGAGGAGCCCGGCACAGACAGCGAATGACCGCAGCCAGACAGTCGCTCTTGCTCTTCCTCGGCCCTGCGGCAGGATCCGCCGGTGCAGGGGCCTCTCCCCGGACTCCACGCGTGTCTGGAGGGCTCTCGGGTTAGGGAAGGGGGCTTTGGAGACGCCCCGGGCGGCCGGGCGGTGGCGGGACGCGGGCCCTTTAAGAAGGAGCGAGGGGCGCGGCCAGGTAGGGGCGGGTCCAGGGCGGATCAGCGCTGCGCCGGCGCCGGCCCGGGAGCCGGATTTGGAGCGCGAGGCGCCGGTGGGGGCGGAGGGGGCTGCGCGGCGGAGGCTCCCGTGGCCTCGGACGCTCCTCCTAGCTAGCGGCCGCCGCCCGCCGCCGCCTGCGCCTCCAGCTCCTTCGCCCCGGCGGGCCCGGCCGCCGCTTCCGGCAGCTCACCTGGGAAGCGCTCACCTGGGACGCGCTCACCTGGGACGCGCTACCTGCCTCCGGGCGCCTGGGCTTCAGGATGAAGGACCGTCTGGAGCAGCTGAAGGCCGTGAGTTTCGCCGCAGGCGGGGTGCTGCCAGGAGGGGTGCTGCATGGGAGAGGGGCTTCCCTTTGCTCCCCAAGTCGAGGCTGGAGGGGGGCCCGAGCCGGAGGCTTGCCCTCCCCAAGCCCCCACCGCTTCCCGCGCCGGTTCCGCACCCTCCCCTCCCCTCCCCTGCGGGGTCATGTGCCCGGTGATTCATCGCTAGGCAATGATTTTCCTGAACGCCTCTAACTCTCCCACCCCGCAAGCTGGACAGTGTCTGTCCAGAGCTGGTTCCCGAAGCGGGTGCTTGGGCCCGGGAGGTCAGGGGTCCCTTCACCACCTGCCCACTGCTGCCTGGCACTATGCCCAGGACCAGCCTCCTTCTCCCTTTCCTGTTTCTCTCCTGAGGTGCTACAGGCCTGGCTGCCCCTTCCCCCAGGGAGCAGCTCAGAGCTCTCTGGTGACCTCTGGAGCTGTGAGCCGGTCACATGCTGGGATGGGTCAGCTCCTCTCCAACCGGTGGTCTGTAATTGTTATCCCCGGGTGTCATTGTCCCCCCCTCCCCCGCCGTATCTTTTGGAACAGCTGTGGTTAGGTCAAAGGATCTGAAGGTAGACTACCTCCAGCCTTGGCTGCGCAAAAGCTGTAAAGCCTTAGGTTACTTACTGTGAGTCTCTGTTTCCTTATCTATCAAATGGGAATGATCATACCCTAGGAATTTGTTGGGAGGATCAGCTGATACAATGGAACTTGATACAGAAAAGGGTTAACGCATAGGGTTTTAAGCCAGATATTCATTGACTCATTCAGTACATAATTATTGAGTGTATTCTATGGGGAGGTCCAGTGCTAAGCCTTGGAGATTCAGTGGCACAGGTTCTACCTTAATAGAATTAAAATCTAGCCCTTGACACTCAAGAGTTTAGTCCATCTACTTTGGAGCTTGTTACAAGTGTAGCAGCTTAGGCCTGAGTCTAGCCCCGCAGAATCAGAATCTAATTATTCATCCATTTCCCCAGGTGATTCATGGGCACATTACAGTTTGGGAAGCACTGGACTGGATTAGAACTGGGGTTGTCTCCTGGCTCCACTGCTTACTGGTGATCCCTTAAAATCCCAGCCTAAGTTTTGTCATTTGTAAAATGGGTAGTTGTAAGGTCGAAATGCAACAGAAGATGCTTAAGAACACTTTTAGGGTGCATGGCACGGGGGACTTAATAAATGGTGAAATATGCTAATAACTGTGAGTGCTCTTGGGAAAATGCAGATGTCAGGGACTGCTGGGATGATGTTACAAGAGTTTATCCTTTTTCTCCCTTGCTTGGATGAGACCTTCATTCCTGTTTCACCTGTTCTGTGTAGCAGGGCTGCGGAGGAGGCAGGTAGCTGGGGAAGTGAGAGAAGCAAAGGGACAGTTGCCTATTGTGGGAGTGGCCTCTCTGCCTCAGGCTTGTGCTTAGTCATCTCAGCCTCACAGCGTCCAGGTTACTGATGGGGCAGAATTTATTGCCCCTGTTTTTATAGATGGGGAAACTGCTGCTCACGGGGTAGGAGGGATGCTCCAGGACACAGAGCCGGCCAGGGCACCACCAGGAGAGGAACCCAGGCTCTTGACACTCTCCACAGTGCTCCTTCCCTTGAAGCACGCTGGTTGGGGAGGCAGAAGGAAAAGAAGAGCACGATTTTGAAGATCTCTCTGTGTCGGCACACCCAGCAACCATAAAAAAGTACAAAACTGAACAGCAGGCTCTTCCATTTATTAGGAAATCCACTTCCAGAGGAAGATACTCCATGGCCCCTTTCAGTAGCTCATTGTCAACAATGAGCAAAGAGTCTTAACTGAGCTTTGAGTTCCAAGAATAAATTTAATTTGCCTGGGGACGCTGAGCAAGTCTCTTTGCCTCTCCTCGGTGCCTCATGGTTACCCTCTGTACAATGGAATTAATGATAGGTTTCCTCCCCTTCCCTCTTGGGGATGTGGTGAAAGTGAGACTGGAGATGGTGGTGGTATTATGGGAGGATTGTTCTGAAATCACAGGGTGGCTTCTGTAGCGTCTTGGAGCAGATGCATGGCAGCGTGGGACAAAGGGACACAGGTGGCAGGTTCCAAGACTGATCACTGTGCTTCTTTGCGTCACTTCTCTGCTTCTCAATTCCTCCTTTATACAACAAAGAATTGAGTTGATCTCAGAAGCCCCCTCTGGCGTTATTATAGGTTTTTCTTTGAAGACTGTTAAGGTTTATGTGGATTTTGGTGTCAGTTCACCTCCTCTTATCCCCTCTCCCCAGCCAGACTCCCAGGGATCACCCTCACTGAAACAAGATATGCGTCTTCTCCCTCTGATTTCCGTTATCAATTAGAAGCGTTTGTTAACCTGCATGAAACAAATTGCACATTGAGCAGCCTATGCAATCTCTTTCTGTGGTGTTCTTTCTAAATCCTGGGGAGGGGAGGTGGTAACTGCCTCCCGATAACTGGAGGGCTTTCCGTGCCTGTGATTGACTTTGTTCTGGGTAGATACAAAGAGAACATGTGGGGTTGATGGGTAGAAATGAGGAATCTGTAAGAAAGCGTTTTTAGTAGACAGAGCTGCCCAAGGATGGAGTAGATGGTGCACCCTCCAGCATGGGAAGGAAGCAAGAAGCTTGTTGGGATTTTGAATGTTGTAGGAATTTGAGCATCTCTTGGAGGGGAGGTGAACTAGGAGATATAAGGCCTTCACCAACCTTAAGAATGTGTGGTTTTATAAAATGCTTAATTGTGAGCCTGTCCTGAGGCTTTGAAGTCTACAGGGACTGAGGCCTCAAGAGTTGCCCCTGTAAAGTGGCTCATCACCCTTTTCCCATAGGATCATTGTGAGGATAAAATGAGATAATCCGTGACAATCACCCACCACTGTTATTGTTAGTTCCTCTGTCTTGGCCTGCTGGCAACAGCGTCCACACAGAAGGGCATCCCTTCCTGAGGCCATGGTCACAAGATCTGACTCACCTGGTCTCATCTCATCTCTTCTCTTGCACTGCTCTTCCTGGTGGGCTCCCTCGACAGCCTGCTTTTTCAGTGACACAGGACAGGCTTGCCAAGAATGTGCAGTGCCTCTACCCAGCCTATCCCAGGACATGGTTTTCTCTGACTTCTCAGCAGCTGAACTTTGAATCTGCTGAGTCCAGACAGTTCCATGCTTTTGCATGGCCCTGTTTTCATTCAGCAAACATTTGCTGAGTACTGAGTACCCACTGTGTGCCAGTCCTTGTACTAGATGCTGGAGTGTAATGGTGATAAACGCATGTTCCTGGCCCTTAGAAAGTTCATGGTCAGGTAGGAAGAAACAGAAGAAATAGACATGAGGATATCATCCTTGTGATAGAAGCAACCACAGGAAGACCCTGTTGGCCAGTCTTTGGAAGATGGGAGATGGGCATGAGGCTTTGGGTGGGTTCCCAAGAAGTAGTAATGCTTGAGCTCAGCTGATTCTTCCAGCCCAATCTGACCTTTTCAGATATGTAAAGGTGGTTGGAGATACATAAGTTACTTTACGTACCAGATAAGTAAAGAGACCTTGTATCTAATCCTCTCAACCCTGCAAAGCAGAGTGGGTTTTTCTATTATTCTCATTCTGCAAGTGAGTGAATTGAGGCTTAACAAGAAAGGCAAGGATCCTAGATTGTCTTAATCACTCTCGCATTGGTGTATAAACCATCAAGCATATAAACAACTCAAGGGAGCATCAGCAGGGTCGCATGTGCATGGTACCTGCTGACCACCATGATCAGAGCTTTGTGACCTCTGTGTGCCTAGCATCCTGCTGGGCGTCAAGTTTAGGCAGGATTGACAAAGTCCTAGTATCAAAGGGTAAATGATCACATAGGGAAGACAAAGACATGTAGTATATGACAAGAGGGCCAACAGTAATCAAAGCCATATGGTGGTAATGGAGAAGCCAGTGATGTATGGAATAGAGGTTGAAGGCTTTGGACTCCCTTGGAGACGGATCTGTAGAGGACTGGAAATGACGTGGATGTAATGGCCCTTCAAAGACCAGCACTAATAAGGACACACTAATGAAATCAACCACCTGGGGCTCTAAAGGCCAGACTAACTTTTTACTCTCTCTGTGTCTTGCTGCTTCCTAAATGGCTGTTATTGGCCTCCTTCCCCACTGGAAGCTCCAGGATCTTTGTGGAATCATAGTTCCTTAGGATAACATTATAACCCCATCAGCAACATGGAGCTGTGTACTTCTCCTTTAAAGCTTAATTTGTTAATAAATATTTATCGAGCCGCTTTTATGTGCCAGGTGCTTTGGATCATAACTGAACCTTAACATACCAATCTGCGCTTCACTGAGATTCTGTCTTTCTCTAGTCATAAAATTTCATTCAAGTCAGGATTCCTGCCTCCCCTCTTCTCTGTACCTGGGAGGATTCATTCTCTGGAAGAGCTGTTTTTCTGTGAGCAGACGGGAACCAGAGCTGAGAGTGATGGGGATTGAGTAGGGATTACAGCCCCATCAGCCGGAGGCCAGAAAATGCTTGGATGAGAGAAGAGGATTAATTTTATTTTTATTCCTGTGAGTGTGGGGGAAGTCGGGGGAATTGGCAGGAGCTAAGGGAGGGACACTTGTTCATGTTGTCCTCTCTCTCTTCCAAAGCTTCCTCCCTGCCTTTTGTCAAAATTTCTACCCATCTTCCAAAACTCATTTTTTATAGGTAGTAGTGTTCTGTAACTGCAACTTAGAATACTCTCCTCCATTCTTGCAGCTCTCACGGGGTGCATGTTGCTTTGCAGTAGGTTGTGGGTTTTTTTTTTTTGTTTGTTTGTTTTGTTTTTTTAATTACCATGGAGTGGGTTTGAAACCACTGTCCGTTGCTTTTTATAAGTTAGACCCTTTATCCCCTTTATCTTCTAGGTCCTTTTGTCTTTAAGGTCAGTGTTTCTAGTACTTCTTGTCACCACATCAATTACAATAACAACAATCATTTATTGAGCAGCTACTATTGGACAGACTTGTGCTACATACCTTACATACCTTGTCTCTAATTCTCTCAACCCTGCAAAGCAAAGTGGGTTTTTATATTATTCTCATTTACAAGCAAGGAATTGAGATATTATTCTCGTTTTACAAGTGAAGGAATTGAGTCTCAGGTTTGACTGAGATCCCCATCTGGGAAGTGGTGGGCTCAAGAATTGAACGTGTGTGTCTTGCTTCTTCGTATCCCCTTACACTGTATTCGATCATCTCCCTAACTGCACTATATGCCTCTGATGCAACAGCAGTTATGATAGTCCTCTGGAGCCCCAGGGCCTAGCACTCTGCATGGTAAGCCTGTATTAAACATTTGTCTCTTAGTTGATTAATAACAGCTTGACCCTTACACATCCTTTACTCATTATTATGACTTATTTTTCTTGCTCCATTCCCTGTGGGCTGGTGAATCTTTACCTACCTGAAGTGGAACATTTACTGAGGGAATCCATATGTTTGCTAATGAAGCCAGACCTTACAGGTCCATCCCCAAGGACGGAGTTCCAAGGCTCCTAACTACACCTAAACACCTAGCCCAAGATGACATGGAAGGTTGCCCCTATTTAGAAAGACAATGAAGGCGAAGATGTGGCTACCATGGTGAAAACTTAGGTACTCCATTTTTCTCCTGGCAAAATCCTACATATCTCCAAAGTCTCAGTTCCAGTGTCATCCAGCTTCCCAGGCTGACAGCACTGAGCATGCCTTTCCTCGGACCCCGCAAACTTTACTTTTGGTGGTGTATACAAATAGCCACATGGTATTGCAATTTCAGATGCCACTGGCTCTGTTAGTTCTTGTGCTCTGGGAGAGCACAGACCACATATGTCTCATTCTCTCTTATACCTTCCCAGCCCAAAGCCTGTAAAGCTGTAAACCAAACTGTCCTGTCAATGAATGGGGATATTCTGTAAATTTATTTGCCCGCAGATTCTGTAGTCCCTGAGGGGCCTTACCTCCAGCCACCTTTATGTTAGGCCCCTCTGCAACTGCCCCCACCCCATCTCCTCTCTCAGGGTAGCCTGCTTTTTGGCATTGGACCATTTCCATGGCAACTTTCCCCAGTCTCCATCTGGAAACTGAGTGAAGTTCAACCCCCCACCTAAAGAGATTAGTGGAGCAAATACTGTCTGGTTATGTTCAGCTGTCTGGGTTAGGACAGCTCAGTATGGCATCAGGGTTTTTTTTTTTTTAATAAATTTTTAAGTTTTAGCCTACTTTTAGATTTATGGAAAAGTTGCAAAGATAGTACAGAGAGTTCCTGTCTAGTCCTCTCCTGGTTCCCTCACTTGGTCTCATTTTATACTACAGTGTACACTTAGCAAAACTAAGAGACTTATATTGGTACATTACTATTCACCCAACTCCATACTTTATTTGGATTTCACTAGTTGTTCCACTAATGTCCTCTTTCTGTTCTAGGATGCGATCCAGGACACCACATTGCATTCGGTTGTCACATCTCCTTAGCTTCCTCTGGCCTGTCTGACAATTGCTTAGTCTCTTGTTTTTTGTGACCTTGGCGGCAGGGCTCCGGCATCTGTTTTCTAGTGCTCTGGAAGCACATTTCCTGTGGCCAGTGCTACATGCTACAGCTAGGGTGGTGGTGGAGCAGCCGTTAAGAGGCAACACTCCAGATGGCTGAGGACAAAGTCCCGGCAGCCAGCTGCCCAGGCACCCCTCCTAGCTCAGGTGCCCACTGTCTGCAGGATCTTGGTCAGGTTGCTTGGTGTCTTTATGCATTAGTTTTCTCAGCTGTAAGATGGGGAATATCCCCAGAAGACTGGCCTAGGGATTAACTGTCATGGTCAATAGAAAGCACACATCTTAGAAGGATCCTCACTCAGCACATGTTGAGTGTTTAATGAAGGTTGCGCGTTGTCACTGTTATTTAAGTATTCTAGAATGACCATGAGGGAGAGGAAGCTTGTGGGACAGAGGCTGAAAGGAGGGGTTGGGGAGAAGGCTGAGGATGGAGTAAGACAGTATTAGTTCCTTTCTTCCTCCTCTCTGTGTCCTTGAGAACTGAATGCCATGGTGGTGTCCAGAGGCCAGGACAGGAGACAGGGGAAGGGAGTGGAAGAGAGGGAAGAAGTGTGGGGTGGAGGAGGAAGGATCTAAAGGACACCTGAGATCTCCAGGAGGAAGAAGAAGGCCTTCTTTGAATCTCCTTGAATGGCTCCTGGGATGAGAAAGAAAGCAGGAAGAAGGTCTGATCTCCTCACCCTGAGTGGCCTTCTTGTAGGTTTCATTTGGGTAAATCCACACATTCCACAAAATTTCTCCAAGGAGTCACTTCTGCCAACATTCTCTAATAAGCTTCCATCTTCCCCAGGCTCAACCTTGAATTCAGGCAAGGTTGGGCACTGCGTCTTCTCTTGGGTGTGTAATTCCTTGGGCTAAAGCACTGTCCTCACGTGTCATGTGGTATTGTATCGCATGGACTGTTGCTTGGCAGATGTTAGATGTGCAATAAATACTGCCGGATGAAAGAATGAACAAATGAATCTGTTACTTTGCATGGAACATTGTGGCTGTGCTGATGGGTGATGAGACCTTGAGATGCCTCTCTGAGTTAATGAAGGAGTGAACATTGGATTAGACCACCCAGGTTTCTAATCTTGGCTGTGTTCCTTACTGTGTGATTCTGGATGAATTAACCTTCCTAGCCACAGATTCCTTGTTAGTGTACATAACATCTACCTAGAGGGCCTTTTCCCCCTCTTCTTCCTTTCTTGGGAGTTTTTGTCTTTCTTGTCTAGACCCACCTCAGGTCTGGAGAAGCAAAAGCAGGTAGGATGGCATGTGAGGATTGGACTTCAATGATTTTTGTATCCGACAAGCAGAATGCAAGTTCTTTTGAAATACGCATAGAAGATTAAGAAATACCATGTATTAAGACACAAAGAAAATGCCAAATCTCACAGAATAAAAGTCATATAGGCCGTTTCCTAACAGTGATACAATTAGAAATTAATACAATAATTGTCCTCCCCAGGCTAATCCATATTGGAAATGTAAGAACGCCTTTCTAAATAACTCTTGGGCTAAAGATAAATCAAAGTAGAAATGACAAACTATTTAGAAATAAATGATCGGCCGGGCGCGGTGGCTCATGCCTATAATCCTAGCACTTTGGGAGGCCGAGGCAGGTGGATCACCTGAGGTTGGGAGTTCAAGACCATCCTGGCCAACATGGCGGAAACCCTGTCTCTACTAAAAATACAAAATTAGCAGGGCATGGTGGCGCATGCCTGTAATCCCAGCTACTTGGGAGACTGAGGCAGGAGAATCACTTGAACCCGGGAGGTGGAGGTTGCAATGAGCCAAGATCAAGCCATTGCACTCCAGCCTGGGCAACAAGAGCGAAACTCCGTCTCAAAAAAAAAAAAATAAAAGGAATGATCACAAGAGCGGTAAATATCAAAATTTGGGAGAAGTAGTGGAAGAAGAATTGAGAGGGAGCTCTGTTTCTTTAAAAGCATATAGTAGAAAAATGACAGATTTAAAGCACATGAGGTAAATGCCAATGAATACATGAAATTCTCTCCTCCTGAGACATCTAGTGTCACCATCTAAGAATTGGCATTAGAATTGCATCTTTGCCAGAAACTCTTAGCAAAAACAAGGCCCAATTTTCTGCTTTAGATAACATGATCTTGGGCATTTAATATGTGCCTAGCATTGCTCTAAACATGTCTCCTGTGGTACTGATTTAATCCTTGCAACAATTCTATGAGCAGATTATTCTTGTCATGTCACAAATGAAGAAACTGAGGCACAGAGAAGTTAAGTAATCTGTTTAAGACCATATAGCTATTAAATGGTAGAGCCAGGTTTTCAACTCTGTATCTCTGTAGAGGTACAGAGATACATCTGACTGCCTGAGTTGGATTATATACACTGGTATCTTTTTCACTCATGCATATAGGTTAATCCAACTTAGTTTTATGGATGTTGTGGTATCCCCTGAAATAAGCGAGAGCGTGTTCACTGAGCCTGAGTGGGGAGGATGCCTTCAAGTGTGTGTAGTGGGGAACAGCAGAAGCCCTGGGCTCCCACAGACTTGCCTGTGAGTCCTAATGAGGTCGTTTATTAGCTGAATCATTTTGGATGAATTATTTAATTAAGCAGTTGTCTTATCTGGAAATGGGGAAAGTAATATTTGTCCCTCAGAGGGTTGATGTGAGAATTAATACATTTGAAACCACAAAAGTGCCTGCAACAACACACACACACATTATCTATTATTATTATTATTATTATTATTATTATTATTATTGTTAGGGCACACTGAGTGGAGTGGGGTCCTCAGGGACCTTGGCTCTTGTCCAGTTGTCCACTGGCTCACTGGCCTTGGGCTCACTGATAGGATTTATTCTGCAGTGTCTTCATCTTTCAAATAGGGCTAATTCTTTCCTCAAGTTGTTCAGCTAGGGCTTTCTTCAAAGTAAAAGCATGAGGCTCACTTAGGATATCATTATCTGTCAATCTCCTCTTGATTTCATCTGATGAGTGTGTTGGGGAAGATGGAATTAAGTGAAAAGGGGAAGTGTGCCCTCTGGGAGGGTTTCACTGGAAGAGAAATCACAGCTTAGTGAGAGAACTGGGCACTGGAGAAGAGTCATTTGACTCTTCACATAGGAAACAGAGAGCATGGAGTGCCTGTTGAGAACCTACACTCAGAATTTCTGGCTCTTTAAAGAAGAGGGACTGGAAAGACCAGATGTTGGGCAGTGTGCACATGGGTGTGTGTATGTGTCTGTGTGTGTCTGTGTAACCTTTGTAAGTGGTGGTGTTTGTCTTTAGGAATCCCCAGACCCTCATTTGGAGGGAGGCAGTTGGGAGAAGTGGGTAGCAAGGACAAGAAAAACCAGGAGTCAGGCTGGGTGCGGTGGCTCATGCGTGTAATCCCAGCACTTTGGGAGACCGAGGAGGGTGGATCACACAAGGTCAGGAGTCCAAGACCAGCCTGAGCTACATGGTGAAACCCTGTCTCTACTAAAAATAGAAAAATTAGCTGGGTGTGGTGGTGTGCGCCTGTAATCCCAGCTATTTGGAAGGCTGAGGCAGGAGAATCACTTGAACACAGGAGGCAGAGGCTGCAGTGAGCCGAGATTGCACCACCGTACTCCAGCCTGGAAGATAGAGCAAGACTCTGTCTCAAACAAACAAACAAACAAACAAAACAAACAAAACCCAGGTGTGTCATTGTTTCTTTGAGTTAAATTTATTGGGAGATAATCTGGATTTATAAAGAAGCATCTGTGTCTCCAGAGAAATAATTGTTTAAATTTGGAGAAGAGAAGGTGCAAGAATTTGTACTCGCTTGGTTGTGCCAGGAGGGGTGCTGCCCCACCGGCCCACAAATCTTTAATGCCCCACTGTGGGAAGTTAAGGACCAGATATACCCTTTCCCCTCTGTTATTTCTTTGACCCAGAAACTTTCCTGGGGGCTCCTGGGCTTTCTGCCTTGTCCTGGGACCCTTTTGTCTGCCTGGGGTCTGGCACCTGTGGCAGGAAGAGAATCAGAGCTGGTGAACACTGTGCTCTTCATCTGGGATGACTTCCTTTTTCTTTGTCTCATTCTGCCTTGCTGCTCTGATTTGTAAACATTCTTAAGGAGATACTGATGATTTAAACTTACGTTGCAGATGTGTTTTAACTTGGAAAGGAGGGACAAACTCTTTTTAGAAAGCACTTGTTCATCTATTTCTGTGATTTTCCAACTTTTTTTCTTTCTTTTGTGACAGTAGGACTCTTTCTTAAAATGAAATCTTATATTGAATCCCAGTGTATAAAGCAGATAAAAGTAAAGCTCTGTAGATTGAAGAGGGGGTGAGGCTCAGGACAGCTACGTCCCCCCATTGGCTCCCCACTCCCTGAGTACCCTGAGTGGGGTTTCTGAGGCACATGTGAAGTTTCCTGGGTTTCCGCAAATCTGCACTGGAAAGCCAAGCCCCTCCTTAATTGATGAGAAAGGCTTAATGGAAACAAATGTTGTCCCCAAAGGGCCACAGCTCCACTTTCTCAGCCCAGGATGCTTTCTGCAGGGTTGGGCTGCTTAGCTTCTGGGCCCCAGCTGCTCTCAGTGACAGGCTGCCCTGAGCAGCGTGCAGTGCGATAAGAAGGGCTTAGGACAGATGACTTAAGCTTGAGCCCTGTTTCGGCAAATCAGTAGCTGGGAGACCTTGAATAACTTACACCTTCTCTGACCTGCATGTTCTCAACTACATACTGCAGATGGGATTCGTTGACATGGTGTACACAAAGCAGCTAGTGTCTTGTGGCCACCTAGCACCTACTAGGGGCTCTATGGGGTTGCAAATATTTTTATAAATTATATGAGCTAATGAAGAGAGGAACCTGTGGTCAGATAGACTAACAATGATAGAGAAGGCAGTTGAGACAAAGACACTGAGCCTTGAGAGAGAGGAATTGCAGTTCAGTTGCTTGAGGTTGCATTCTGGGCCTCTGAACTCTTTCTACTTTCTGTCCAGAGAGGAGGTCATAACCCTGGCTGTCCTTTCTGGATTTGGGGGCACACTTGAGGGGTAGGGTCGGGGGAGATAGATCCCAGGTTGGAGTTCAGTGTTGCCTAAGTCATTGGTGATATCTCTCATCTCCTTGGGCGAGAGGCATCTGGAGGTTGGGGAGGGGAGGAAGTTGATGGCTGGGCTTGTGGTTCACTTGTGTTTTTTATTGTGGCTGATATTGCAGCTACTGTAATGTTCCTATTACCAGATATGTTGATTCTTTGATAAAGATGCTGAAGTTCTCTTCTTGGCTAAGCTCAGTCATGTGGGCTGAAGATAAGGGCATTGTGTGCTTTCCTTGCCCTTGGGTTCTGATGCCTCTAGATCTGCAAGAGAGCACATGTGTGTCAGAAGGGCAGGAGCCCTTACCCTGAGATTGGTTGAGCTTGCTCTGTAGGGAAGCCTGCTGCTAGCTCCAGTTTCATGTGACTCCAGATAACATGCGATGATGGCCTCTTCCTTGAGTTTTCTGATCTGGACCAAACTTTGTTGTTGTTATTTTGTATTTTTGGAAGTGGCATGCTACAGTGGGAAAAACTCTGCATGGGAAAATGGAAATCCAGAAACCTGGGTTCTATTCCTTTCTGTGTCAGTAACTCATTATTTCATTTTGGGCCTTGGTTTCCCCCTGGTTTCTGTCCAGACCTCCTCTCTGGACAGAAAGTGAAAAGAGTTCAGGGACCCAGAATTCAACCTCAACGTTTCCCTTTTTCTAAGTGAGGGGATTTGATGGTAAAATCTTTAACATTGCATTCAGCTCTGAAAGTCCTGTATCTAAAGATACTCATATCCAGGTCAAAGCTGTAGAGAAGTTGACTTGGCCAGATCTTATGTATGGTTGCTTTATTGAGTTCTTACTGTGTGCTCTACATTGCATAGGGAACTTTAAAATATTATCATATTGAATTCTCACAGCATCCCTGGCAGATAGCATATATTTTTTATAGAAGAAGGAGGCAGGGAAGAGGGGTGGATTTTGCAGGGATTCTCTCTGTTGCAGTAAAACCAAAGAGTACGTTTTGGCAGTGCTGGTAGGCATGCAGTCACATTGCATGTGACAGGCAGATTCAGTCAGTTGATATCAACTTCAACTTTCTAGGTGCCCAGCCTTGTGTCAGGTGCCCAGGAGATACTAGTAACACTTACGAGATACTATCCCTGACTTCAGGTTGGTTAAAATTGAGCTTGAAGTTGAGACTGCAACTCATTAAACTATTTGATAAACATGAAGTGGGGCAAGTTTTGTGGGAGAAATGGGCCCTGTGTTTGAATAGCAGAGGAGTATATGAATATTGGTTGTGATTGGGAATAAGGGGACATAGTGCTAATATGACTATTGATGGTGGTTGGGAATGAGGGGGCATGGTATTAAGAAAGCCCAGGAGCAGGAAGCAATGGGATGTGTGCAGAAGACATGAGGAGATCAAGTTGATGAGCAGAAGGTGTCTGGGGGAGAATAGTGGGAATATAGCTAAACGCATAAATACGGTCAGCTTCCAAAGGGTTATGACAGACAGGCTGAGGACTTTTATACAGTAAGTAATAGGGAACCATCATGTATTGGGAAACAGGGACATAATGGGATTGGACCAGAGAGATAATGGAGGTGGGTATGGGCAGGAGACTGTTGTAATGGTACAGGGTCTGCTACTCAAGCAAGGTCCAAAAATACTCTATTATTACTATTTTATAGATGAGGAAATTGAGGCTCAGAGATGTGTTACATGTGTGTAACTTTACAGGGAGGTAGCAGTGTGGTTTTGTTACATGGCTCTATTGCATAGTAGTGAGGTCTGGGCTTTTAGTGTATCCATCATCCAAATAGTATACATTGTATCCATTAAGTAATTTCTTGTCATCTACTCCCCTGCACACATGTATTGGGAAACAGGGACACATACATTTCTTTATCCAATCATCCATTGATGGATACTTAGGTTGATTCCATATTTTTGAGGCTCAGAGGGGTTAAACCATCTGTTTAATGTTCAGTGAGTAGCATGTGATGGACCGTGGTATAGAGCCCTGGCCATTATGTTGCCATGGAGCCGATCTTACTGACTTAGCCTTTAGTTTGAGAACTTCCTGTGGAGGAGGAGGAGGAGGAGGAGGATGAGGATGGGTGCGGACAGTGATGACTCACAGGGGATTCTGCTCATGTAGACCCACATCTTTTCAGCGGGGCAGCGGGGTTAGGCGCTGATGTATGCCTGGTATTGTGCTTTCCATATGTGATCTCGTTCAGTCCTCATAAAGGTCATAAGGTCTGTGGGGGTATTACTACTTACAGGTTGGAAACTCAGAGAGGTTTGGGACTTGACTGAGGCATCCCAGCCAGTAATTGGAAACAGCAGGTTTTGGATCTAGGTTTCTCTTTGCCCGTTTCACAGATTCTCACTGAAGGCGACCAGGCTGCCTGGCTACATCTGCACAAAGCTAAGAAGTAGCCATTGTGGATGTGGGGAATCCCTGTGTGGATACTAGGGGTCTCAAGAACTTACGTCATGATGGAGTGATAAGTGTCTGCCTCCCATGCTCCAGGTCACAGTTGTTCCCAGCTTCTGGAAACTTCCTTTAATCCATCCCATGATGGTAGCCTCTTCCCATTTCCTTAACACGTGTTTAGCCTCACTCTGCTCTTTTTTGCCTTTTGCAGAAGCAGCTGACACAGGATGATGATACTGATGCGGTTGAGATTGCTATCGACAACACGGCTTTTATGGACGAGTTCTTTTCTGAGGTAGGCAACCTTCCTGTATTTTTTTCTAAATGGATGATGAAGGTTATTGTCTTTCTGATTATAGATTGAGGAAACTCGGCTTAACATTGACAAGATCTCAGAACATGTAGAGGAGGCTAAGAAACTCTACAGTATCATTCTCTCTGCACCGATTCCAGAGCCAAGTGAGTGTTTACTTAGAACTGAGTCATCCAACCTAACGGATTCTGCCTGCCTTTATTTACCCAGAAACCAAGGATGACCTAGAGCAGCTCACGACTGAGATTAAGAAAAGGGCCAACAACGTCCGGAACAAACTGAAGAGTAAGAAGGGAACAAAGAAAACAAGGCCGTCCGGTTGCAAGTATAACCTTCCTCTCCTCTTTAGGCATGGAGAAGCATATTGAAGAAGATGAGGTCAGGTCATCGGCAGACCTTCGGATTCGGAAATCCCAGGTAAGACTTTTCCTGGTCTCATGATTAGCTAGGGGGCCTGACTGCATTTTACATCATCCCACAGCACTCTGTCCTTTCTCGGAAGTTTGTGGAGGTGATGACCAAATACAATGAAGCTCAAGTGGACTTCCGAGAACGCAGCAAAGGGCGAATCCAGCGGCAGCTCGAAATTAGTATGTACTTGAGGTTTGGCGTGTGCCCTCCAATATTTGACGCTCTACTTCTTTTGTTACAAAGCTGGCAAAAAGACAACCGATGAGGAGCTGGAGGAGATGTTGGAGAGTGGCAACCCGGCCATCTTCACTTCTGGGGTGAGTGCCCTGTGTGCTCGGATAGCACATCCGTAGCTAACAGTCTGTGTGTGGCCTGTTGTAGATCATTGACTCACAGATTTCCAAGCAAGCCCTCAGTGAGATTGAGGGACGACACAAGGACATTGTGAGGCTGGAGAGCAGCATCAAGGAGCTTCACGACATGTTTATGGACATCGCCATGCTGGTGGAGAATCAGGTAAGTGGCAGTGAGTCCCAGCGTGGGGAGGGTACTTGGTGTGATCAGAGTCTGTTCTTTGCAGGGTGAGATGTTAGATAACATAGAGTTGAATGTCATGCACACAGTGGACCACGTGGAGAAGGCACGAGATGAAACGAAAAAAGCTGTGAAATACCAGAGTCAGGCCCGGAAGGTGAGACTCTCCTGTGGCCTTCAGAGAAGAGATGTATTCTTTCTTTCCTTGTCTGGATGAGCAGAAGAAGATCATGATCATGATCTGCTGTATTATCCTTGCGATCATCTTAGCTTCCACCATTGGGAGCATATTTGCCTGAAAAAGGTGAGCCATCTGTGGGGAGGGTCAGACCTTCTTTCACTGACTTGAAACCTTTGTGTCTTGGGGGCACTCTAGGTGCCTTAATCTGGGTGGGATTAGGTGCTAATAATGGTTAGAGAAAACTAAAGAAAGGGATGTTTCAGAGACAGAAAAGTGAGTGAAGAATGAACTGTTAGTAGGTAGTCTGTGGGAGGAGGGGGGAGACAGAAGGTGGCAATCTGTCCTATAACCTGGTGTGGCAGAATGCTTTGTACAGGTGAAGGATAGTGATTCCTGCTAAACAGTTTGAGCCTTGGTATCTGGAAGTGACAAAAAGAACAAGAATTAGTTCTTGCATTAGGTGCATCTTGAACTTTTTGGAAGAGGGCCGGCCACACAGTAAATTCAAATTAAATTTCTTCCCTTTCAAGGTTAATGAAAGTTAACACAGCCTTGTATGTAGTCCTTTACCCCGGGTAAGAGGGATTTGGTGATCCCAGCCACGAACACCATGCTATATAATCTATGATTTTTTTCCTCCATTTTTCTGTTATCTCCCACAGCCCTCACAGATTGATCGACTGGCATTTCTAATCCTCCTTCCACTTCTGTGGTACCATCACTTCTCCACGCAGACTCCTCATCAGCTTCTCCTCTTTCCATTATGAAACTTCTTAAGAAACAGGGCACCAATCAACTACTTATTAAGAATTATGCAAAGAATAAACGTATACAGAATTGGGCGGAGGACAGGGACAGGGAGTACAGATACATAGCTGATTAGGCAGATGGTTTAAAGGAGGACTGCAGGGTAGAGAAGCAAGCAGAGTGGGCGCCTCTTTAGGAAGTGACACAGCCTGCATGTGCAGTATGGCTGTGAAGGGGCAGATATCATAGCACACCTAACTCAACAGGATCTTACTTGAACTGCTGTGAGTTGGTCAAGTCAGGGCACTTCTGCTCTTCAGGCTCCTCTAGGTCACACCTTTGACCACCCTACATCTGTTTCCTCTTTCAGGCTCCAGTAGTAGTCTTAAAAGTGAAGTTTATCTAAGGATAAGCACATGCCTATCTTGCTCACTGCTGTGTCCCCACTTTTTAGCACAGCGCCTGCTGCTTACAGGTACTCAAATATCTGCTGACTTAATTACTTATAATTAAGCTCTTATTTCAGTCATGGACAAATCCTTGGGTTTGACTCCTAAACTCTTTAAGGTACCAATGAGAACGTGGTTTGTTACTGTCAGAGGCTGTGTAAAGCCGCTTGGGAATGGGCTGATCTGCTTATGCAAAAATGCTACCAACCTTTCAAACCCCATTACCACAACATGAAAATTTAAAGTGCTTTTTCTATGGGTGGTGATGGTGGAGTTCTAGCAACAGCCTCTTAATCTGTGGAGAAGATGGCTGGCTCCAGGACTGTGGTTCAATAACGAAATACAGGCCCACAAAATAAAATAGGTTTATAGCATGACTGAACTCACACATCAGTAGAACACTCTGTGAACCATAACAAAGAACAGATAAAGGTGTCAAGTGAGAAAGGTGAAATGAGGTTATCACTCACTTCACCTCTCACCTGATTTGTGTTGCTAGCTGAAACTGCTGGCCAGTAACGTATGTATAAGAAACTGTTATAGGCCGGGCACGGTGGCTCATGCCTGTAATCACAGCACTTTGGGAGGCCAAGGCAGGTGGATCACCAGACTGACCAACATAGTGAAACCCCCTCTCTACAAAAAATACAAAAATTAGCCAGGCATGGTGGCTTGCACCTGTATTCCCAGCTACTTGGGAGGCTGAGGCAGGAGAATTGCTTGAATGCAAGAGGCGGAAGTTGCAGTGAGCCGAGATCGCGCCACTGCACTCCAGCCTGGGCAACAAGAGCTAAATTCCATCTAAAAAAAAAAAAAAAACAAAAAAAAAAAACTGTTCTTAATACTTAATACTGTCCCCAATTCCATTCAAGGTTCAGTTGTGTTCAGCTTTAAAACCAGCTATGTGAATGTGAGTTCTAGTGCAGATTATTTAGTGATTATGTAACTAAAATTGATGAAAAAATCACACTATACAACTGTGAGGAGCACACAACTGCTAAGTTTGTACTTTTGAAAGTAAATTATTCTTTGTTTGATACCTTATTTTTTAAGAAAGTGGGATTAAAAATATTTTGGTCAGTGCTGTTTTCTACCCACCTTCAAAAGCCAATGGTTTGATATTTCTATTAATTTGTGCTTCCTTTAGTTTTAATAGGGGATAGAAGACTGCAGCTGGTTGGGTCTGGAAAACATTAATCTGGGCAAACGGAGCTGGAGCTATGAGGATCTGAGTCCTAGGGGGCCCTCATTCACTAGCAGTAAGAATTTAAGTGGTGCATGGCACATAGCACTGTACTAGATTCTGCAGGGGCACAAACATAGAGCCAAACACTCTCCCTCTTGGAGAATTTCAGACCCAGAAAAGGCCACGCAGTTCTAACTTTTGTCATCGGTTCCTTTTGCTAAAAGGCAAAGGGTATGTTCCTTGCCTATTGTCCAACATACCCCTTCCAAGATTGTGAGAAGATGGGTAGCTGGGCATCAATAAATATTGAATCAATTGACCTATGTACTGTTGTTTTTTTCTTACTCTAAA